GGTGCAGTGGCTCATGCCTGTAATTTCAGCACTTTGGGAGGCCAAGGTGGGTGGCTCACTTGAGGTCAGGAGTTCAAGACCTGCCTGGCCAACATGGTGAAACCATGTCTCTACTAAAAATACAAAAATTAGCCGGGTGTGGTGGCGGGCGCCTGTGATCCAAGCTACTTGGGAGGCTGAGGCAGGAGAATCACTTAAACCGAAGGGGTGGAAGTTGCAGTGAGCCCAGATCGCGCCACTGCACTCCAGCCTCAGTGACAGAGTGAGACTCTGTCTCAAAAAAAAAAAAAGAAAAGAAAAAAAAAGAAATTAGCTGGACATGGTGGCAGGTGCTTGTAATCTCAGCTACATGGGAGGCTGAGGCAGGAGAATCACGTGAACCCAGGAGGCGGAGGTTGCAGTAGGAAGAGATCAGGCCACTGCACTCCAGCCTGGACGACAGAGCAAGACTCAGTCTCAAAAAACAAACAATAAAACAATATTGAGTCTTCTATTCCATGAATGTGAAATGTCTATGCATTTTTTTAGATCTTTAGTTTCTCTCAGCAATGTTGTTTTACAGTTTTATGTGTATGGATTTTTTTTTTTTTTTTTTTTTTTTTGAGAATGAGTCACTCTGTCGCCTAGTCTGGAGTGCAGTGGCGCAATCTCGGCTCACTGTAACCTCCGCCTCCCGGGTTCAAGCAATTCTCCTGCCTCAGCCTCCTGAGTAGAGTAGCTGGGATTACAGTTGCCCACCACCACGCCTGGCTAATTTTTTGTATTTTTAGTAGAGATGAGGTTTCACCATGTTGGCCAGGCTGGTCTTGAACTCCTGACCTCAAGCAATCCATCTGCCTCGGTCTCGGAAAGTGCTGGGATTACAGGTGTCAGCCACTGTGCCTGGCCATGTGTGGAACTGTTTCCTCAATTTCATTTTCAGATTGTTTATTGCCAATGTGTAGAAATGCAGTGGATTTTGGTATGTTAATTTTGTATTCTGAGACCTTTATTCTAGTAGGGTTTTTTTTTTTTTTATACATTCCTTCGGATTTTCTACAGTAGAATTATGTCATCTGCAAATGAAGATAGTTTTACTTCTTTCTTTTCAGTGTGGATGCCTTTAATGTCTTTTTCTTAACTTATTGCACAAATTGCGCATTCAGTAGTACAATGTTTAGTGGGACCAGTGAGAAAAGACATCCTTGCCTTGTTTTGATCTTAGGGAGGAAAGTCTTTGGTCTCACTGTTAAGTGTGATATTAGCTGTACGTTTTGCGTAAGGGCTGTATTCGTTTGCTAGGACTGCCATACAAGGTACCACACACTGGGTGGCTTAAAAAACAGAATGTATTTTCTCAGAGTTCTGGAGGCATAAAGGCCAGGATCAAGGTGCCGGGGGGTTGGTTCCCTCTGAGGACCTCTTTCCTTGGCTTGTCTACAGCCGCCTTCTCCCTATGTCTTCACAGGATCTTCCCTCTGTGTGTCTCTTCTTATAACGAGGCCAGTCAGACTGGATCAGGACCCACCCCAGTGACCTCATTTAACTTTAATTACCTCTTTAAAGACCCTATCTCTAAATACAGTGACACGGAGGTAATGGAGGTAGGACTTCAACATACTAATTTGGGGCTGGTTTTTTTGTTTGTTTGTTTGTTTGTTTTTTGAGACCATCAACAAGATTTCAAGGCTTTAAAGAAAGGAGCTGCTTCAGGAAGAGATAAAATGACTCGAACGCTATAACCTTCAAATGCAGACTGGGAGAAGAGGTATCAGCTATGCATGAGCTGGAGAGGGGTGGTCACTCACCAGCCTCCCTCTTTTGTCCACCAGCCCAGCCTGACTCCTGGAGATTGTGAATAGCTCCATCCAGCCTGAGAAACAAGCCGGGTGGCTGAGCCAGGCTGTGCACGGAGCGCCTGACGGGCCCAACAGACCCATGCTGCATCCAGAGACCTCCCCTGGCCGGGGGCATCTCCTGGCTGTGCTCCTGGCCCTCCTTGGCACCGCCTGGGCAGAGGTGTGGCCACCCCAGCTGCAGGAGCAGGCTCCGATGGCCGGAGGTAAGGGACACCTGGTGAGGAGGTAGGTGGAGTCGGGCTGCCTGACCTTCTCTCCCCACCCCAGCCCTGAACAGGAAGGAGAGTTTCTTGCTCCTCTCCCTGCACAACCGCCTGCGCAGCTGGGTCCAGCCCCCTGCGGCTGACATGCGGAGGCTGGTGAGTACCCGACCCAGCTGGGCTCTGCCAGGCTCCCACAGATGTCTGTTTGTGCTGCCCCCAGGACTGGAGTGACAGCCTGGCCCAGCTGGCTCAAGCCAGGGCAGCCCTCTGTGGAACCCCAACCCCGAGCCTGGCGTCCGGCCTGTGGCGCACCCTGCAAGTGGGCTGGAACATGCAGCTGCTACCCGCGGGCTTGGTGTCCTTTGTCGAAGTGGTCAGCCTATGGTTTGCAGAGGGGCAGCGGTACAGCCACGCGGCAGGAGAGTGTGCTCGCAACGCCACCTGCACCCACTACACGCAGGTGAGTGTGCTGCAGGTGAGGCCAGTGTGCCAATAGGGTTTCTGATCCCCTGTGTCTCCTGTAGCTCGTGTGGGCCACCTCAAGCCAGCTGGGCTGTGGGCGGCACCTGTGCTCTGCAGGCCAGGCAGCGATAGAAGCCTTTGTCTGTGCCTACTCCCCCAGGTAAGCCCTGCTACACCCTCTGCTGGGATGTCCCACACCCTGTGGTGCCTGCTCGTCCTCACAGAGGCAACTGGGAGGTCAACGGGAAGACAATCGTCCCCTATAAGAAGGGTGCCTGGTGTTCGCTCTGCACAGCCAGTGTCTCAGGCTGCTTCAAAGCCTGGGACCATGCAGGGGGGCTCTGTGGTGAGTGCATGAGGGCTCAGTCTGGTGACCCTCTTTTCTCAGAGTCCCCTCCTCCTCTGACCAGAGGTCCCCAGGAATCCTTGTCGCATGAGCTGCCAGAACCATGGACGTCTCAACATCAGCACCTGCCACTGCCACTGTCCCCCTGGCTACACGGGCAGATACTGCCAAGGTGAGGGCACTGGAGCCTGGGTGTGCCCAGCCTGAGCCTCTGCCCCACTGCCCTGCCCTGGCAGTGAGGTGCAGCCTGCAGTGTGTGCACGGCCGGTTCCGGGAGGAGGAGTGCTCGTGCGTCTGTGACATCGGCTACGGGGGAGCCCAGTGTGCCAGTGAGTCCTGCCCCAGGGCCCCCAAAGAGCCATCCACACACAAACTCAGGCTCCCCTACCCCAGCCAAGGTGCATTTTCCCTTCCACACCTGTGACCTGAGGATCGACGGAGACTGCTTCATGGTGTCTTCAGAGGCAGACACCTATTACAGAGCCAGGATGAAATGTCAGGTGACAGTCACCCCTAGCTTCCTAGGAACCCCCCTTGCCTGTGTGACCCAGGGTGGGGTTACAGAGGAAAGGCGGGGTGCTGGCCCAGATCAAGAGCCAGAAAGTGCAGGACATCCTCGCCTTCTATCTGGGCCGCCTGGAGACCACCAACGAGGTGATTGACAGTGACTTCGAGACCAGGAACTTCTGGATCGGTGAGTGCCCAGCTGATTGGGGGTATGGCGAGTGAGTGGGCCAACCTTGACTACCCCGGCCCAGGGCTCACCTACAAGACCGCCAAGGACTCCTTCCGCTGGGCCACAGGGGAGCACCAGGCCTTCACCAGTTTTGCCTTTGGGCAGCCTGACAACCACGGGTAAGTGTGGGGTGCCTCCCTCCCCTGGGCCTTTGCCTCCTGACCACCACACCATGGCCTGCAGGTTTGGCAACTGCGTGGAGCTGCAGGCTTCAGCTGCCTTCAACTGGAACGACCAGCGCTGCAAAACCCGAAACCGTTACATCTGCCAGTTTGGTGAGGGACTTCCTGAGGCTCCCCTTCTCTGAGCCTCCCTTGCGTTTGTCATTCACTCTACCAGGCTCTCCTTCTGCCTCCGCATGCCCAACGATCCGGAGAAAAACACGGACCATGACATCAAAAGGCCTTGGCAAAGGAATCGTGATTATTGTGATACAAGATTCTGCACCTCAAAGGGGATCCCTGTAGTGAGTTTTGGAAAACGTACAAAGCCTGACTTACAGTATGCCTGTTATCTGTGGCGTTTCATCTGGGGAACTTACTTTTCCTTGATAGGGTAAACTATTCTCATCCAGAGTATGTCCCTCAGTCTGTAAAAGTCCATGGTGCCCTACATCTATTAGGGGAGTGAGGAAGGGCAGTGGACATTGGATCTGCTTCTTTGAAAGCCCCCACTTGTGTTTAGCTTCTGTTAGAGGCCTTTGAACCAGAGCAACTCCATCTTGAGTAGGCGCTGGGTAAAATGAGGCTGAGACCTACTGGGCTGTGTTCCCAGGCGGTTGAGGCATTCTAAGTCACAGGATGAGATGAGAGGCCGGCACAAGCAGTAAAGAAGCCGCGGCCAAAACCCACCAAAACCAAGATGGTGATGCGAATGACCTCTGGTCGTCCTCACTGCTACACTCCCACCAGCGCCAAGACAGCTTACAAATGCCATGGCAACGCCAGAATGTTACCCTATATGGTCTAAAAATGGGAGGCATGAATAATCCACCCCTTCTTTAGCATATAATCAATAAATAACCATAAAAATGAGCAACCAGCAGCCCTCGGGGCTGCTCTATGGA